AATACAAAACACACTGTTAACTATCCGTGATATTACACTTAAGTATTCAAAAGTTATGTTTCAGTGTGATAAATTATTAGTAAATACAATAAAGAAAATGGAAAGTTTTTGTTGTTGTGTTTTTTGGTCCAATAGCATGCTAGGAGAAAATGTAAAGTTTTAAAGTTGAAATGTTATTACTGAATCTTAGTATGTTTGCCTAAGAAAATAAAGTGTTTTTTTAGAAGCCCTTATTGCATGTTTTAAGTTTTCTAGGAGCATAGTTTTGAAAGCTACTTTGAAGGAAAAAAAAACAAAAAAAACCTCTCGAGCACTCCCAAGAGGCGAGGCATATACGAACTAAAGGGCTTTTAAAAAGCAAAGCACTTCTTTTCTGAAAAAAAATTTCCAAAAGGTGGACCTGAAATCAAAATTCTAATCATCAGGGGATTTTTCATTTTTAATGTCTCACCTCACAAAAATTGGGGTGCAACACAAGCTTATCTATAGGGGGTGAAGATTCAGATGCCCTCCATTCCATTTCTCTCTAGGAGTTGCAGTCCCCAAAGTGATCAATCCAGCTAGTGAAATCACTGTATCACACGGAGACAAGACAACGGCGGCCTTCAGGAGGAGACCATCGCTTCTCCTGGCGGCAAGGCTCGGCCCCAAGCCCTCAGTAGGGGCGCGAGTCAGCCCGGTCCTCAGGGCAGCGCGCTGGAAGGCGAGTGAACACCCCAGCGCGCGTGCGGGCTGCATCAGAGGAAGCCATGTCTTCCGATTCCTGCTCGCCTAGGTGGGCAGGCTCCACCACCTCGCGTGGCCTAGTCGGCCCGCAGCACCAAGTCCGCCGCGGCTCACGGCCAACCGCGAGCCCTGGCCACCCTGAACCTCTCCACAACTCCACTTACCGGCCAGAACCCTCGCCTCTCCCAGCCGCCGCCACCTCCTCCGGCGTCTTAGCCCGCTCTTCTGGCCCCGCCCCGCGCTACGCGTAGGGAGGCGGGGCCTCGGGGCGAGACGCCGGAGCGTGTCCCCGTCCGGCAGACTACTCTCCCCCATGGCGGACTTCGCTGGGCCGTCTTCTGCCGGCCGCAAGGCCGGGGCTCCCCGCTGCTCTCGAAAAGCCGCAGGTAGGAGCAAGGATCTCTTCCCACTTTTGGACTTATGTAGCACATGACTGTATTTTTATTGTAGGTACTAAACAGACAAGTACTTTGAAACAAGAAGATGCTTCTAAAAGGTATGACAGCTACATGGACAACTACATTGGCATAAGTAGATTAAGTTTCTCTTTCAAATTTTAGGAAAGCTGAACTAGAAGCAGCTGTGAGAAAGAAGATTGAATTTGAGAGAAAAGCTCTACATATTGTTGAACAGCTTTTAGAGGAGAATATTACAGAAGAGTTCCTAATGGAGTGTGTATGTGTTAAGTTGACAAATTATTAGTTTTGTAGGAGGAAATAACCCTCTCATTTCATTTTAGGGGAGGTTCATTACACCTGCTCACTACAGTGATGTCGTGGATGAACGTTCTATTGTCAAACTCTGTGGTTATCCTTTATGTCAGAAGAAGCTGGGAATTGTAAGTAACTCATTTTTTTTAAAATATAGGCTTTCTTTTGTAAGCTGTACTTTCTTTTCTTTAGGTACCAAAACAGAAATATAAAATTTCTACCAAAACCAATAAAGTCTATGATATTACTGAAAGAAAGGTGAGTTTAAAGGCTTTCATTGTGGCAATTAAGAAAAAAACTAGATTTATAATGTTCTTTTCAGTCTTTTTGCAGCAATTTTTGTTATCAAGCATCTAAGTTTTTTGAAGCACAAATTCCCAAAACTCCAGTATGGGTTCGAGAAGAAGAGAGGTAATTTAAGTCATTGTGTATATACATTTGTTGCCTAATTTTTATTTCTGTGTTCTTATTACAGGCATCCTGATTTTCAACTGCTAAAGGAAGAACAAAGGTATGGTTGAATCAGTATCATTTACCATTTATTTTAGTTATTTTATTTCTCTTTCATTCTACAGTGGCCATTCTGGAGAAGAAGTACAGTTATGCAGTAAAGCCATTAAAACATCAGATATCGACAATCCTAGCCACTTTGAAAAGCAATATGAATCTAGTTCTTCTAGCACTCACAGTGATAGTAGCAGTGACAATGAGCAAGACTTTGTTTCCTCCATTCTACCAGGAAACAGACCAAATTCAACAAATATTAGACCACAGCTGCACCAAAAAAGCATAATGAAAAAGAAAGCTGGTCACAAAGCTAACTCCAAACACAAAGACAAAGAACAGACAGTAGTAGATGTCACTGAGCAGTTAGGCGATTGCAAATTAGATAGTCAGGAGAAAGATGCTACATGTGAACTTCCTTTACAGAAAGTAAATACTCAGAGTTCTTCAAATAGCACTTTGCCTGAAAGATTAAAAGCGTCAGAAAATTCTGAAAGTGAATACAGTAGGTCAGAAATAACTCTAGTAGGCATAAGTAAGAAAAGTGCAGAGCATTTTAAGAGAAAATTTGCCAAATCAAACCAAGTGTCTAGGTCAGTGTCTAGTTCAGTGCAGGTGTGTCCTGAAGTTGGAAAGAGAAACTTACTTAAAGTTTTGAAGGAGACTTTGATTGAGTGGAAGACAGAAGAAACATTGAGGTTTTTGTATGGCCAGAATTATGCTTCTGTGTGTCTGAAACCCGAAGCCTCTCTGGTTAAAGAAGAACTTGATGAAGATGACATAATCTCAGATCCAGATAGTCATTTCCCTGCCTGGAGGGAATCTCAGAACAGCTTGGATGAGTCTTTACCTTTTAGGGGCTCAGGTACAGCCATTAAACCACTGCCAAGTTACGAGAATTTGAAAAAAGAAACTGAAAAGTTAAATCTGAGGATCAGGGAGTTTTACAGAGGACGGTATGTTTTGGGTGAAGAAACCACCAAATCACAAGACTCAGAAGAGGTATGTCTTACAGACATTGAGTTTTTCCAGATTCTGTTTTGCTTTGTTTAAAAATGTGATTCAGCATGATTCCACCTTTCCACTGATAGACTCAAGTTCCCAGAACCAGATTAGAAAACGCATCGTACTTGAAAAGTTGAGTAAAGTGTAAGTATGTAATTGCCATTCCAGCTTTGTAGTTTTAAAATAAATGTAATTTTTAAATTTTCAGGTTGCCTGGGCTTCTGGTTCCTCTTCAGATTACATTGGGAGATATTTACACACAACTTAAAAATCTTGTTCGAACTTTCAGGTTAGTGTTTATATTACAATTATCCTTCTCAACACTCCTTGGATAAATTTTATCTATCTTTCAGGTTAACAAATAGAAATATTATACACAAACCTGCGGAATGGACTTTAATTGCTATGGTGTTGCTGTCATTGTAAGTACTCTCTCAGATTTTAACTCTAAATAGGATATGCATTTAGTATTTTTGGTTGTTTCAGACTGACCCCAATTCTTGGCATTCAGAAACATTCTCAGGAAGGTATGGTGTTTACACGGTTTCTAGACACCCTCCTTGAAGAATTACATCTAAAAAATGAAGACCTTGAAAGTCTAACCATCATATTTAGAACCAGCTGTTTACCAGAGTGGTAAGTTGGATTGTGTTTTATTTTGGTTTTTATTTTACTCAAAGTATCCTTTTTTGCTTCACAGATATATTCCATGAAGACAAAATAGAAGATGAACTTCTATTCACCGTTTCTGGAATTCTAGCCGCCATGATGGTCTGGTGGTGACTGATAACTAGTTTTATTCCAAGACATACCTTTACCTCTTTAAGTTTCAATCTCCCATCTCCCAGTCCTTCAGTCCCCAACTGCAGAGGATGACCTCCCCAGATAGAGGAGAATCATTACTCCAACAAGAATAACCAAGTCTTTGTATCCCTAGTACAAGACATAGTATTTTTATTCGAAAATGAATGTTTAAGTATTAAATTGAAACTTGAATGAATATTCAAGAAAATATAATGATCTCTACTTTTTCTGGATGATTTCCAGCCATCATATCAGTTTGCCAAAAAAATTGAGAAAGTTATGATTTTGACCTCCCAACCTAAACTCTAAATTCTAAAGATCAGTAAACAATTAGGTCAATAAATACATACAATTTAAGATGAAGCCCTTTGGAAGTCTAGTCCAAAACAGGAAAATCTCAGAACTTTCTGGACTCAAGGAAATGCTTTAAATGGAATCTGTAGTTTGTTTGCAGGAGAGACAATTTCTAGAATTTAGATTGCTTTTCAAAATGTTTATCAGGTAGGCAAGTTAGCAGTTGAGGCGGAACACAGACAACTTGGGGAGCTTTACTGGAAGGCCAAGAAAATACTCTTGGACACTGGAGGAAATGACAGCTACTAAAGCCCAATCATGGAAAAGGACCAGAAAGCAGCCCACTGGAATGGGGAGCTTAGTGGGCAAGGAGGTAGGGATATAATTTCTCTTCTTGGCTCCACCAGTAATTAGCTCTGTGGCCCAGTCACCTAAACTTTCTGGACTTCAGTTCAGGTTGTATGGCAGTAGGCCATAGAATTGGCTACTGCCATACAATCTCTATGGGAAAGGACTGCAAAAACTAAATTTTATCTCTGTATGGGCAAAGGCTACTGTCATCCTGTTGTTGGTCTGGGGCCACTCTGACAATTTTTTTTAACCTCATTTGATTGTGTAAGGGTCTAACCACAACAAAAAATCATAGTGTAATAGAATTAATCAAGTTCAGCAAGGTCACAGGCTAGATCAATATACAGAAAATCAATTGTATTTTTCTGTTCAGAAAACTCCAAAAATGAAATAAAGAAAATTGTGTTCACAATATCACCAAAGAGAATTAAATACTTAGGAATAAATTTAACAAAATAAGTATAAGACTTGTATAACGAAAACTATAAAACATTCAAGAGGGCTGGGCATGGTGGCTCATGCCTTTAGTTCTAGCACTTTGGAGGCAGAGGCAGGAGGACTGCTTGAGCCCAGGAGTTCAAGACCAGCCTGGGCAACAAAGTGAGACCCTGTCTCCACAAAAAATAAAAATAAAAATAAATTGAAGATGGCCGAATAGGAACAGCTCCAGTCTACAGCTCCCAGCAGGATGGACACAGAAGATGGGTGATTTCTGCATTTTCAACTAAAGTACCTGGTTCGTCTCACTGGGACTGGCTGGACAGTGGGTGTAGCCCACAGAGGGTTAGCCGAAGCAAGGTGGGGCATCGCCTCACCTGGGAAGCGCCAAGGGGTCGGGGGATTTCCCTTTCCTAGCCAAGGGAAGCCGTGAGTGACTATACCTGGAGGAGGGGTACACTCCTGCCCAAATACTGCTCTTTTCCCACAGTCTTCGCAACTGGCAGACCACGAAATCCCCTCCCATGCCTGGTTCAGTGGGTCCCACGCCCACAGAGCCTTGCTCACTGCTAGCGCCAGCAGTCTGAAATCGACCTGGGACGTGGGAGCTTGGCGGGGTAGAGGTGTCCGCCATTGCTGAGGCTTGAGTAGGCGGTTCTATGCTCACAGTGTAAACAAAGCAGCAGGGAAGCTCAAACTGGGCAGAGCCCACCACAGCTCAGCAAGGCCTACTGTCTCTGTAGATTCCACCTCCAGGGGCAGGGCATATCTGAACAAAAGGCAGCAGACAGCTTCTCCAGACTTAAACGTCCCTGCCTGACAGCTCTGAAGAGAGCAGTGGTTCTCCCAGCACCGCGTTCAAGCTCCGATAATAGACAGACTGCCTCCTCAAGTGGGTCCCTGACCCCCGTGTAGCCTGACTGGGAGACATCTCCCAGTAGGCGCCGAAAGACACCTCAGAGAGGTAGATGCCCCACTGGAACGAAGCTTCCACAGTAAGGATCAGGCAGCAATATTTGCTGTTCTGCAGCCTCCACTGGTGACACCCAGGCAAACAGGGTCTGGAGTGGACCTCCAGCAAACTCCAACAGACCTGCAGCTAAGGGGCCTGTCTATTAGAAGGAAAACTAACAGAAAGGAATAGCATCAACATCAAAAAAAGGACATCTACACCAAAACCCCATCCATAGGACACCAACATCAGAGACCAAAGGTAGGTAAAACCACAAAGATGGGGAGAAACCAGACCAGAAAGGCTGAAAATTCCAAAAACCAGAATGCCTCTTCTCCTCCAAAGGAACACAACTCCTTGCCAGCAAGGGAACAAAACTGGACAGAGAATGAGTTTGACAAGTTGACAGAAGTAGGCTTCAGAAGGTCGGTAATAACAAACTTCTCCAAGCTAAAGGAGCATGTTCTAATGCGTCGCAAGGAAGCTAAAAATCTTGAAAAAAGGTTAGACAAATGGCTAACTAGAATAACCAGTGTAGAGAAGAGCTTAAATGACCTGATGGAGCTGAAAACCACAGTACGGGAACTTCGTGAAGCATACACAAGCTTCAATAGCCAATTCGATCAAGTGGAAGAAAGGATATCAGTAACTGAAGATCAAATTAATGAAATAAAGCGAGAGGACAAGATTAGAGAAAAAAGAGTGAAAAGAAATGAACAAAGCCTCCAAGAAATATGAGACTATGTGAAAAGACCAAATCTATGTTTGATTGGTGTACCTGAAAGTGATGGGGAGAACAGAACCAAGTTTGAAAACACTCTTCAGGATATTATCCAGGAGAGCTTCCCCAACCTAGCAAGGAAGGCCAACATTCAAATTCAGGAAATACAGAGAACACCACAAAGATACTCCTCAAGAAGAGCAACCCCAAGACACATAATTGTCAGATTCACCAAGGTTGAAATGAAGGAAAAACTGTTAAGGGCAGCCAGAGAGAAAGGTCAGGTTACCCACAAAGGGAAGCCCATCAGATTAACAGCGGACCTCTGGGCAGAAACCCTACAAGCCAGAAGAGAATGGGGGCCAATATTCAACATTCTTAAAGAAAAGAATTTTCAACCCAGAATCTCATATCCAGCCAAACTAAGCTTCTTAAGTGAAGGAGAAATAAAATCCTTTACAGACAAGCAAATGCTGAGAGATTTTGTCACCACCAGGCCTGCCTTACAAGAGCTCCTGAAGTAAGCACTAAAATGGACAGGAACAACCAGTACCAGCCACTGCAAAAACATGCCAAATGGTAAAGACCATCAACACTATGAAGAAACTGCATCAATTAATGGATGAAATAACCAGCTAGCATCATAATGACAGGATCAAATTCCCACATAACAATATTAACCTTAAATGTAAATGGGATAAATGCCCCAATTAAAAGACACAGACTGGCAAATTGAATAAACAGTCAAGACCCATCAGTGAGCTATATTCAGGAGACCCATCTCATGTGCAAAGACACACATAGGCTCAGAATAAAAGGATGTAGGAAGATTTACCAAGCAAATGGAAAGCAGAAAAAAGCAGGGGTTGCAATCCTAGTCTCTGATAAAACAGACTTTAAACCAACAAAGATCAAAAGAGACAAAGAAGGTCATTACATAATGGTAAAGGGATCAATTCAACAAGAACAGCTAACTATCCTAAATATATATGCACCCAATACAGGAGCACCCAGATTCATAAAGCAAGTTCTACAAAGAGATTTAGACTCCCACACAATATTAATGGGTGACTTTAACACCCCACTGTCAATATTAGACAGATCAACAAGACAGAAAATTAACAAAGATATCCAGGACTTGAACTCAGCTCTGGACCAAGCAGACCTAATAGACATCGACAGAACTCTCCACCCCAAATCAACAGAATATACATTCTTGTCAGCACCACATCACACTTATTCCAAAATTGACCACATAATTGGAAGTAAAGCACTCTTCAGCAAATGCAAAAGAACAGAAATCACAACAAACCGTCTCAGACCACAATGCAATCAAATTAGAACTCAGGATCAAGAATCTCACTCAACTGCACAACTGCATGGAAACTGAACAACCTGTTCCTGAATGACTACTGGGTAAATAACGAAATGAAGGCAGAAATAAAGATGTTCTTTGGAACCAACGAGAACAAAGACACAATGTACCAGAATCTCTAGGACATGTTTAAAGCAGTATGTAGAGGGAAATTTATAGCACTAAATGCCCACAAGTGAAAGCAGGAGTGATCTAAAATCAACACCCTAACATCACAATTAAAAGAACTAGAGAAGCAAGACCAAACAAATTCAAAAGCTAGCAGAAGGCAAGAAATAACTAAGATCAGAGCAGAACTGAAGGAGATAGAGACTCAACAAACCCTTCAAAAAATCAGTGAATCCAGGAGCTAGTTTTTTGAAAAGATCAACAAAATTGATAGACCGTTAGCAAGGCTAAAAAAGAAGAAAAGAGAGAAGAGTCAAATAGATGCAATAAAAAATGATAAAGGGGATATCACCACTGATCCCACAGAAATACAAACTACCATCAGCGAATACTATAAACACCTCTACACAAATAAACTAGAAAATCTAGAAGAAATGGATAAATTCCTCGACACATACACCCTCCCAAGACTAAACCAGGAAGAAGTTGAATCTCTGAATAAACCAGTAACAGGTTCTGAAATTGAGGCAATAATTAATAGCCTACCAACCAAAAAAAGTCCAGGACCAGACGGATTCACAGCCAAATTCTACGAAAGGTACAAAGAGGTGCTGGTACCATTCCTTCTGAAACTATTCCAATCAATAGAAGAAAAGGGAATCCTCCCTAACTCATTTTATGAGGCTAACATCATCCTGATACCAAAGCCTGGCAGAGACACAACAAAAAAAGAGAATTTTAGGCCAATATCCCTGATGAACATCGATGCGAAAATCCTCAATAAAATACTGGCAAACCGAATCCAGCAGCATATCAAAAAGCTTATCCACCACGATCAAGTCAGCTTCTTCCCTGGGATGCAAGGCTGGTTCAACATATGCAAATCAATAAACATAATCCATCACATAAACAGAACCAACGGCAAAAACCACATGATTATCTCAATAGATACAAAAAAGGCCTTCAACAAAATTCAACAGCCTTTCATGCTAAAAACCCTCAATAAACTAGGTATTGATGGAATGTATCTCAATATAATAAGAGGTTATTTATGACAAACCCACAGCCAATAGCATACTGAATGGGCAAAAGCTGGAAGCATTTCCTTTGAAGACCAGCACAAGGCAAGGATGCCCTCTCTCACCACTCCTATTCAACATAGTATTGGAAGTTCTGGCCAGGGCAATCAGGCAAGAGAAAGCAATAAAGCATATTCAAATAGGAAGAGAGGAAGTCAAATTGTCTCTGTTTGCAGATGACATGATTGTATATTTAGAAAACCCCATCGTCTCATCCCAAAATCTCCTTAAGCTGATAAGCAACTTCAGCAAAGTCTCAGGATACAAAATCGGTGTGCAAAAATCACAAGCATTCCTATATACCAATAATAGACAAAGAGCCAAATCATGAGTGAACTCCCATTCACAATTGCTACTAAGAAAATAAAATACAAAGCACTGCTCAAGGAAATAAGAGAGGACACAAACAAATGGAAAAACATTCCATGCTCATGGATAGGAAGAATCAATATCATGACAATGGCCTTGTTGCCCAAACTGATTTATAGATTCAATGCTATCCCCATCAAGCTACCACTAACTTTCTTCACAGAATTGGAAAAAACTACTTTAAGATTCATATGGAACCAAAAAAGAGCCCACCTAGCCAAGACAATCCTGGGCAAGAAGAACAAAGCTGGAGGCATCACACTACCTGACTTCAAACTTTACTACAAGCCTACAGTAACCAAAACAGCATGGCACTGGTACAAAAACAGATATGCAGACGAATGGAACAGAATGGAGGCCTCAGAAATAACACCACACGTCTACCACCATCTGATCTTTGACAAACCTGACACACACAAGCAATGGGGAAAAGATTCCCTATTTAATAAATGGTGTTGGGAAAACGGGCTAGCCATATGCAGAAAACTGTAACTGGACCCTTTCCTTACACCTTATACAAAAATCAACTCAAGATGGAACAAAGACTTAAACGTAAGACCTAGGACCATAAAAATCCTAGAAGAAAACCTGGGCAATACCATTCAGGACATAGGCATGGGCAAAGACTTCATGTCTAAAACACCAAAAGCAATGGCAACAAAAGCCAAAATTGACAAATGGGTTCTAATTAAAGAGCTTCTGCACAGCAAAATAAACTATCATCAGAGTGAACAGGCAACCTACAGAATGGGAGAACATTTTTGCAATATATCCATCTGACAAAGGGCTAATATCCAGAATCTACAAAGAACTTAAACAAATTTACAAGAAAAAAGCAAACAACCCCATCAAAAAATGGGCAAAGGATATGAACAGATACTTCTCAAAAGAAGACATTTATGCAGCCAACAGACATATGAAAAAATGCTCATCATCACTAGTCATTAGAGAAATGAAAATCAAAACCACAGTGAGATACCATCTCATGCCAGTTAGAATGGCGATCATTAAAAATCAGGAAACAATAGATGCTGGAGAGGTTGTGGAAAAATTGGAACGCTTTTACACTGTTGGTGGGAGTGCAAATTAGTCCGACCATTGTGGAAGTCAGTGTGACGACTCCTCAAGGATCTAGAACTGGAAATACCATTTGACCCAGCAATCCCACTATTGGGCATATACCCAAAAGATTATAAATCATTCTACAATAAAGACACATGCACACGTATGTTTATTGCTGCACTATTCACAATAGCAAAGATTTGAAACCAACCCAAATGCCCGTCAATGATAGACTGGATTAAGAAAATGTGGCACATGTATACCATGGAATACTATGCAGCCATAAAAAAGGATGAGTTCATGTCCTTTGCAGGGACATGGATAAAGCCGGAAACCATCATTCTCAGCAAACTATCACAAGATCAGAAAACCAAACAACGCATGTTCTCACTCATAAGTGGGAGTTAAACAATGAGAACACATGGACACAGGGAGGGTAACATCACACACCAGGGCCTGTGGGGGGTGGGGGGCTAAGGGAGGGATAACATTAGGAGAAATACCTAATGTAGGTGACAGGTTGGTGGGTGCAGCAAACCACCATGGCATGTGTATACCTATGTAACAAAACTACATGTTCTGCACATGTAACCCAGAACTTAAAGTATAATAAAAAAAATAATTATTAAATTTTAAAAAACTAGCCAGGCATGGTGCTGCACACCTGTAGTCCCAGCTACTTGAGAGGCTACATTGGGAGGATTGCCTGAGCTTGGGAGGTTGAGGCTGCAGTTAGCTGTGACTGTGCCAGTGCACTCCAGCCTGGGCAACAGAGCAAGACCCTGTCTCAAAAAAAGAAAAAGAAAAATTCAGAGAGATTAAAGAAGGTATCAAGAAATGTAGACACAATCCATGTTCATGAATTGGAAGATCAAATGTTGTTAAGATAGCAGTTCTCCCCAAATTAATCTACAATGCAATCCCTATCAAAATCACAGCAGGCTTTTTTGAAAAATTGACAAGCCAATCTTAAAATCTGTATGAAAACATAAAGGATTCAGAATAGCCAAAATAATTCTGAAAATGAAGAAATAATTCTGATCCAGAACTTACTACAAAGCTACATTAATCAAGACAGTGTGGTACTGATATAAAGATAGGCATACAGATCAGTGGAACAGAGTCCAGGAATAAACCTTCACATTTATGATCAATTAAGTTTTGACAAAAATCCCAATGAAATTATGGAGAAAAGATGGTCTTTTCAACAAATAGTGCTAGGATATTTGGATATCAAATGCAGAAGAAATTAATTTAGATTCTTACCTCCTACCATATGCAAAAATAAACTCAAAATTGATCACACACCTACATGTAAGAGCTAAAACTATAAAACATGTAGAAGAAAACATGGGAGAAAACCTAGATGACCTTGGTTTAGGAAGAATTCTTAAGACACTAATAGCACAATTCATAAAAGAAAATATTAATAAATTGGACTTCATTAAAATATAAAATTTTGTTTCAAAAAACTATTAAGAAAATTAATTGGCCCGGGGAGGTGGTTCACATCTGAAATCCCTGCACTTTCGGAAGCCAAGGAGGGTGGACCACTTGAGCTCAGGAATTTGAGACCAGACTGGACAACAGAGCAAAATGCCATCTCCACAAAAAATACAAAAATTAACCAGGCATGGTGGCGTGCTCCTGTAGTCCTGGCTACTCAGAAGGCTGAGGTGGGAGGATCTCTTGACCCTGGGAGGCAGAGGTTGCAGTGAGCCAAGATCACACCACCGCACTAGAGCCTGGGTGACAGAGTGAGACCCTGTCTCAAAAAAAAAAAAAAAAAAAAAAATTAATTGAAAAATCACAGACTGGGAGAAAATATTTTCAAACCATAATAAGTATCTGATAGAGGACTTGTATCTAGACTATGTAAAGAATTCTTAAAACTCAAAAATAAGGCAGACAACTTAAAAATGGACAAAATGTTTGAATAGATATTTCAGCAAAGATATACAAATTGCTTAGCATATGAAGAGATGTGTACTATCACTAGTCATTAGGAAAATACAAGTTAAAAGCAAAATTAGATACCATTTTGGACCCACTAAAATGACTATAATAAAAAAGACAGACAAAGATATGTGTTGGTGATGATGTGGAGAAACTGGAGCCCTAATGCATTGCTGGTGGGAATGTAAAATGGTGCAGCCACTTTGGAAAACAGTTTGGCAGTTTCTTAAAAAGATAAACATAAGTTTACCATATGATCCTGCTATTCCATGAGAAGAGAAGTGGAAATGTGTTCACATCAAGACTCGTAGGCAAATGTTCATAGCATTATCATTCATATTAGTCAAAAAGTGGAAACCAAATGACCATCAACTACTGGATTTTTTTTTTTTTTTTAAGAGATGAGGCCTCACTATGTTGCATACTCTGAAGTCAAACTCCTGGGCTCAAACAATCCTCCTGCCTCAGCCTCCTCAGTAACTGGGACTGCAGGCAGGCACCAACATACCCAGATTATTTCTTTTTCTTTTTTTTTTTAACTGGTGGATTTCTTTAAATGATATATGTATACAATGGAGTAGTGATATAGGCTACAATATGGATGCATCTCAAAACATTATGCTTAGTGAAAGAAGTCTGATGCAATATCCCACATATGGTATGTTTCCATTTACAGTCCAGAAAAGGCATATACTAAATTAGCAGTTGCATGGGTCTGATGTGAAAACATGGATTGCCTGCAGATGGGCACAAGGGATCTTTTGGGGGTGACAAAAATGTTCCAAAACTAAGTTGTAATTTTTGCACAACTTTTATGTGTGTGTGTGTGTGTGTGTGTGAGATGGAGTTTCACTCTTGTTGCCCAGGCTGGAGTGCAATGGCGCGATCTCAGCTCACCACAACCTCCGCCTCCTGGGTTGAAGCATTTCTCCTGCCTCAGCTTCCTGAGTAGCTGGGATTACAGGCATGTGCCACCATGCCCGGCTAATTTTGTATTTTTAGTAGAGACAGGTTTTCTCCAGGTTGGTCAGGCTGGTCTCGAACTCCTGACCTCAGGTGATCCTCCTGCCTCGGCCTCCCAAAGCGCTGGGATTACAGGCGTGAGCCACCACACCCAGCCATTTTTGCACAACTTTATAAACTTTAAAAATAATTGATTTATGCACTTAAAACAGGTAAAGTTTATGTGTATAAATTATACCTTAATAAAGCTATTAAAAGTCAAAGATTATAACAGGGCCTCTCTCTCTCTGACCTAGTGACCTAGGGTAAAGAGAAAAAGAAGCTAGCCAGGCACAGGGGCTCACACCTGTAATCCCAGCACTTTGGGAAGCCAAGATGGGCTGATTGCTTGAGTCCAGGAGTTTGAGACCAACTTGGGCAACATAGCAAAACCCTGTCTCCACCAAAAATAAAAAAAATTAGCCAGGCATGGCGGTGTATGCCTGGAGTCCCAGCTACTCAGGAGTCAGAGGTGGGAGGATCACTTGAGCCCAGGAGGCAGAGGTTGTAGGGAGCCAAGATTGCACCACTGCACTCCAGCCTGGGTGACAGAGCAAGACACTGTCTCAAAAATTAAAAATTAAAAAATGAGGGAAGCTGCTGTATCTCCACTTCTTCCCTCTCTGTGCCCAGAGATATCTCTTCAGTTATCTCACATGCCCTACAAGTCTAGAGACCTCAGGTGAGGAGCCAGTAGCTCAGTATAGAAACTAAGGATCCAAGTGGACAACTGCCACCAAGTCACCACAGGGCCAGCTGCTTTGGGAGGGTGCTGCATCTGCCTCCCATACACTTCTGCCAAGTTTATGTTAGTTTGGGAGGACTGAAGCAGAATTCAGTTCAAAGTACTGTGCTGGATTTTGGTTTCTAAATATTTTCCAATAGAAAAGAACCCAGGCTTCTTGAGAAAATAGCTAGGTTCTAAGGCTAGAGCCAAAAAAATGCAAGATAAGCCTGGAGCATCTTGTAGTACCAGAAACTAAGCAAGTGCTCAAAAACAAAAGGATAGAAGCATGTCAGACAGACACAGGAGCCAATCTGAAAGAGCTCCCTGGCCGGGCACGGTGGCTCACGCCTGTAATCCCAGCACTTTGGGAGACTGAGGTGGGAGGATGACTTGAGCCCAGGAGTTTGAGACCAGCCTGGGCAACATAGGGAGACCCCATCTCTACAAAAAAGTAAACAATTAGCCGGGCATGGTGGCACACGCCTATAGTCCCAGCTACTCAGGAGGGTGAAGATCACCTGAGACCAGGCGGTCAAGGCTTCAGTGAGCCATGATTGTGGCACTGCACTCCAGCCTAGGCAATAGAGTGAGACTGTCTCAAAAAATAAAATTTTAAAATAACTGAAGAGTATAACTGGATTGTTTGTAACACAAAGGATAAGTGCTTAAGATGATGGAAACCCTATTTATCCTGATGTGATTATTACACATTGCATGCCTGTACCAAAATATTTCATGTAACCCATAAATATATACATCTACTATGTACCCACAAAAATTAAAAAATGTTTACAGGAGTGAACCACCGCACCTGGCCAGTGGAGTCTTTTTAAGGTATTATTTAGCATCTTCTGCTTATAGTCATGTCCAAAAACCAGTTGATCTTCCTACTCATTAGGGGACAAGATCAATTCTCTAAAAAATTAACCTAGCCCAAGGTAAGTGGTACTATTCTGAAATCTGAAAATCTTTAGTAGCCTCACATTATAAGCCCTTCGTAGAAAAAGAAAAGTAAGCATTTCTAGAAGCACATTTTTGTTGGACTGAGGGTGGGGCAAGGAGCAGGGGTGACTTTCATCTGAAATGTACCTAGGCAGGCCAGAGTCTGAGTTAGGACTGGCTCCTGGGACTTTGCCATCCAGGCCAAGAAGCATGCTCCAGTGTGCATGCACTCTCATCAAAGCCCTAGTCAGGAATCCCAGCCACTCCTCTCCTGTGCAGCACAAGCTGAAGGATAAGGTGTGGGGCAGTGACTGCGTGGGGCTGCCTGTGTGATTCCTGATAAAGAAATGCCTTCATGAAATGTATTGTTCCCCAATAAAGCTCATTTTCTGTGAGAATTCATGTGTCCTTTTCCAAATTAAACTAGCAAAATATGAACTTTTGTAAAAGGTCCACACCCAGCCAGTTTTCTACTCTCTAAATGTTCAGGCCTTTGCCTGTCCTTCCCTCAGCAAAAATACTGTGTTTTGGAAAACATTACCAATAAAGGAGCTGGGAGGTGGAATTGGATCAAAATACCTTTAGATGAAAGCAGCAGCACAAGCCATTCCCTTTAAATGAGCTGGCCTCACCTCTGGGGCCTATGAAGAAAAGCCTGCTTCAAGGTGATAGTTTTCATTTTGCTTCCCAGCACCTCTGCAGTCATAACCAAAGTGAAGGACAATATTGCATGACTTCAGAAGAAAGCCATCCAGCCACCTTGCAACATGTTCAGGAAATTCTGGACTCCCTTGGGGCTTGCAAAACTCCCTATGTCTTGCAGACCAAAAGCAAGTTCTCAGTCACCTAGCTCTAGTTTGCATAATTAAAGAAAGTGGAAGCTGGTTCTTTTCTGGGTGACCCTTCACCCAACCAAGCTCATAAGGACTTGTGACAAAAATAAGAGCAATAAAATGAAGTTTTAACAGTGAAAACTTCTATCACTTAGATAAGCAGGAAAAGCCAGTCCCCTAGATGCCCATCTGACCCTACCTTACTGGGGTCATACAGCCAAAGCAGTGTCCACTTCAGGTACTGTAATGTTTTGAAGTTGACACATATAATTTAATGTAGTTTCATGTCATAAGTTATAAGACTTTTCAGAGAAACAATTTAGTAATATCTTCTGTAATACCCATCTTCATTTTTTATATGAAAAAGCATAGCCTATGATCTGTCACCTTGCTCACTCCCACATCCTTACCTCTTATCCTTCTCACATCGTCCCATTAACACATTATCCATCTTTGGGGGGAAAAAATACACTAAATTTTAGACAGAGTCACTTTCACTATGGCCACAATGGGAGAAAAGACAGTCCACCTTCAAAGTCAACCAGAATGACTCTTAACCTCTCTTGTCTGGGTTGGGCATCCAGATAAGATTTTCTTCGTACAAAGAGTCTTGCTACTAGGAAAAAGAGTTTGAAAATCACTAGTCTAACTAAATATCTCACTTTAAAAAAAGCACAAACTAAGACTCAATGAGGTTTATCTTCCACAAGATCAGCCAGTTTTAGCAGAGCAGTTGCTAAAACCCAGGTCTCAAACTCCTTGTCTATGGCTCATCTAACTAAGCAACAAAAAGCCCAATGAGCTCTGGAGAGAGAGAGGGAGCTAAAACAGGACTCAATCAAAACCCACTTGGGATTAGGGAAGCCACCCTCTGTGAGTGAGTTAAACTGAGATTCCCTCCCCTTCACCCTGGCTTCCTTTGCAGAACAAGGGTCACCGCCAGAGGGAAAGCTGAGTTTACGGAGGGGATCCTGGTTGGAGTCAGAGTATACCTTGGTTTGGTTTTGTGGGGTTTTTTGAGACAGGGTCTCACTGTCACCCAGGCTGGAGCACAGTGACAGTCATAGCTCACTATAGCCTCAGACTCCTGGCCTCAAGCGATCCTCCCACCTCAACCTCCAGAGTATCTGGGACTATAGGCACGTACCACCATACCCAGCTAATATTTTTTTTAATTTTATATTTTTTAGAGACAGGGTGTCACTATGTTACCCAGGTCTCAATCACTATGTTACTCCTTGCCTCAAGCAATCCTCTCACCTTGGCCTCCCAAAGTGCTGAGCTTACAGGTGTCAACCACTGTGGCCAGCCACGCATTGGTTTTAAGGTCCAGAATTTTTCTGTTTGGAGCCTTCACAATTAGTTTTAGGTTGGGAGACCGTGAACCCACCAAGCAGCCCTTTAGAGGCTGGAAAAAGAGTTTGGAAAAAGAACTCTGTGGCTTTAGGAATTTCTCTCGGAAATCCTCTAGGGCAGAGAAGGAAAATTTACCAAATGGGAGAGTGTATTAGTCTATTCTTACATTGCTATAAGGAAATACCCCAGACTGGGTAATTTATAAAGGAAAGAGTTTTAATTGACTCACAGTTCCACATGGCTGGGAAAGCCTCAGGAAACTTACAATCATAGCAGAAGGCAAAGGGGAAGAAAGGCACCTTCTTCACAGGGCGGCAGGAAGGAGAAGTGCAGAGCAAAGTGGGGCAAAGCCTCTATAAAGCCATCAGATCTCATGAGAACTCACTATCATGAGAACAGCAGGGGAGAACCACCCCCATGATCCAATCACCTTCCACGAGGTCCCTCCCCCAACACGTGGGGATCACAATTTGGATTACAATTCAAGATGAGATTTGGGTGAGGACACAGAGCCGGACCATATCAGAGAGAAAGCTATTACTGAAGACCTTTCTAACTCACTTCTGTAAAGATCAATTCAATAAAAGCAGCAAACACACATACTTTGCTTTCCTTGTGATTAATGCCTTGACTTTTTTGTGGAAAGTAACACCCCAAGAAAGCCAGCTACTCATGTTGGCAATAAAGGTAAAAGTATCTATGGAATAAGGACCATTTTTAGGACAATACTTTCCCTACTACTTAGTTCTAGTCCCTTTTTTGTAGAATTCTGAGGACTTTCTACATACACAATCATGTCATCAGCAAATAAAGATTATTGTACTTGTTCTTTGCCAACCCATATGTCTTGCCTTACTGCCCTGGTTAGGACCTTCAGAACAATACTGGATATAAGTGGTGAAAGCACATATCCTCCCCTTGTTCCTAATTTTAGAGGGAAAGTACTCAGTCTTTCGCCATTAAGTACAATGTCAGCTGTAAGTTTTCCTAGAGACCCTTTCTCAGCTTGAAGATGTTCCCTGGTATTCATAGTTTGCTAAAAGGTTTTTGTCATTTTAAATCATAAATGGGTGTTGAATTTTGTCAAAGGCTTTTAATGCATCTATGGAGATGATCCAAGTTTTTTTCCTCCTTATTTCTGCTAAGGTTGTATAATTATGCTCATTGGTATTTTAAATGTTAAATTAACCTTGCGTTCCTGGGATAAGACCCACTGATCATGATGCATTTTCCTCTTTGTAAATTGCTGTATTCATTTTAGTTTCTTCAGGATTTTGCCTATGTTTGAAGGATATTGGTTTGTAATTTTTCTTGTAACATCTTTGTCTGGTTTTGAAATCAAAGTAATACTGGCCTAATAAAATGAGTTGGAATGTGTACTGCCCAATTCTATTTTCTGAAACTTCTGC